GCTCCAATATGGCCTGATAGAACATTGTTGTTGATCCTATCTATTTAAAATGTTAGCATTTTGTTCATCGTGGATTTTTTGACATTAATTTTGATTTTAAAAAATGCATTAAAATATTATTTTTCTAGGTCTTACACGGTGGCTCTTGCCTGTAATCCCAGCACTTTGGGAAGCCCAGGCCGGAGGATTGCTTGAGGCCAGGAATCAAGACCAGCCTGGGCAACATAGCAACACCCTATCTCTACGAAAAATAAAAATAAACCAGCCAGGCATGGTGGTGCACTCCTGTAGTCCTAGCTACTTGGGGAGCTGAGGCAGGAGGATCTTAAGCCCAGAGTTTAAGGCTGCAGTGAGCTATGATCACACCACTGCACTCCAGCCTGGGTGACAGAGAAAGACCCTGTCTCAAAAAACAAACAAAAAACCCCAAAAAACCAATCATCTCTCTCTATATATAATTTGTCTAGGTTACTGGACTCCTTGGTGCCCCCTTAAATTTTGTCCTTAATGATGGAATTTTCGGCTTCATCTTTTTTGAGGGAGCGGGGTATATCCTGCGGACAGGGGGCCCTGCAAACTGTGCCTGCCGCCTTAAAACTGTGACCTTCCTGTTACTGAGAGGTCTTCTCTGCCCCCATCAGAGGCCAGGATAAAATTCCCATACCAGTTTCGGCTCACCCACTGTCCCATCTCCTACTTGCAATGAGCTCAGGAATGGCTCCAAATCCTGGAGTCCTGTCGGTTATGTTCAATTCGATAAGCGTTCCTCGAGGGCAATGCGCTAAGTGCCCGGGAAGCACCTGGCGAAGGACGCTGAGCAGAGAGACTGGAACAGTGAGGGGCGCGGGGCGCACCTGGATGGGGCGGGGTTGGCCGCTCTGTACCTGGAGGACCAACCACCGACCCTGGAGCACCTTTGGGTGGAAACGTCACGTCAGAAATCCCGACTTGGTCTGACTTCCTGCCCCGGGGCCTCAGGCTCTGGACACGCGCCAGGGAGGCGTCGCCCTGCCGCGTCGGAGCTGCTTCCTGGGCGCCGTGGGCGCGGACTGCGCGGGCTGCGCGGGTGCCGAGGAGCGCGAGGCGCGGGGAAGGCGCACCTGGGGTGGCCCTGGCGTGCGGGCGGCGACATGGAGGACGGCGTGCTCAAGGAGGGCTTCCTGGTCAAGAGGGTGAGTGCGCGTCGAGCTTCGGGACATTGCCCGAAGTGATTTTTCTCTTCTTTTTACTTTGTAGTTTCTTTCAAGATTTAAAACCAGAGAAATGGCCAAATAGGAACTAGAAGGTCAGTGCCAAAGGTCTTTGCTACGTACTCAGCCTCACCTCAGGGCTTTCTTGTCTGTCCATAGGGCCACATTGTCCACAACTGGAAGGCGCGATGGTTCATCCTTCGGCAGAACACGCTGGTGTACTACAAGCTTGAGGGGGGTCGGAGAGTGACCCCTCCCAAGGGCCGGATCCTCCTGGATGGCTGCACCATCACCTGCCCCTGCCTGGAGTATGAAAACCGACCGGTAAGTGATGGCCCCTGCTGTCCAGCTCCTCTGTGCTGGCCTGACTGGCTCTCTCTTCCCACAGCTCCTCATTAAGCTGAAGACTCAAACATCCACGGAGTACTTCCTGGAGGCCTGTTCTCGAGAGGAGCGGGATGCCTGGGCCTTTGAGATCACCGGGGCTATTCATGCAGGGCAGCCGGGGAAGGTCCAGCAGCTGCACAGCCTGAGAAACTCCTTCAAGCTGCCCCCGCACATCAGCCTGCAGTGAGTGCCCCACTTGCCGGGCTCTGTGGCAGGTTCCCTCTCCTTTGCCTTCCCTTCCATGTAGTCGCATTGTGGACAAGATGCACGATAGCAACACCGGAATCCGTTCAAGCCCCAACATGGAGCAGGGAAGCACCTATAAAAAGACCTTCCTCGGTGAGCCTGTCCCCCAGGGCCGGGCTGGGCAGCCCATCGCCTGACTGGTGCTGCCCTTGGCCAGGCTCCTCCCTGGTGGACTGGCTCATCTCCAACAGCTTCACGGCCAGCCGTCTGGAGGCGGTGACCCTGGCCTCCATGCTCATGGAGGAGAACTTCCTCAGGCCTGTGGGTGTCCGAAGCATGGGAGCCATTCGCTCTGGGGATCTGGCCGAGCAGTTCCTGGATGACTCCACAGCCCTGTACACTTTTGTAAGTTGGGGAGTGGGTTCTTCTTGCCACCATAGCAGAGTCCTTGCTCCCTCCTTCCCCCTAGGCTGAGAGCTACAAAAAGAAGATAAGCCCCAAGGAAGAAATTAGCCTGAGCACTGTGGAGTTAAGTGGCACGGTGGTGAAACAAGGCTACCTGGCCAAGCAGGTATGGCTGCTATGAGCAGGGAAGAGAGATGGCCAATGAGCTTTGAACCATTTCTTTGCCTCAGGGACACAAGAGGAAAAACTGGAAGGTGCGTCGCTTTGTTCTAAGGAAGGATCCAGCTTTCCTGCATTACTATGACCCTTCCAAAGTGAGTGCGCATGCTGGCTCCATGTTGGTCCCAAATTCCTAATTGGGTCTCCTTTCCTCTACAGGAAGAGAACAGGCCAGTGGGTGGGTTTTCTCTTCGTGGTTCACTCGTGTCTGCTCTGGAAGATAATGGCGTTCCCACTGGTAAGGTACAACTTCAGCCCTGGCCTGAAGATCACTGATTTTTTTCCCCCTTTTTTCTGCCTAGGGGTTAAAGGGAATGTCCAGGGAAACCTCTTCAAAGTGATTACTAAGGATGACACACACTATTACATTCAGGCCAGCAGCAAGGCTGAGCGAGCCGAGTGGATTGAAGCTATCAAAAAGCTAACATGACAAGGACCTGAGGGAACCAGGATTCCTCCCTCCTACCAGATGACACAGACAAGAGTTCCTGGAGAATGGGAGTGTTAAGACTTTTGACTTCTTTGTAAGTTTTGTACTGCTTTGGAGAGTGAATGCTGCCAAGAGTTCCTCAGATTACAAACAGCAGTGGTGCCATTTCCTTCCCCATCTTCATGTTACAAACCTGGAAAGGCTAGAACAGCCATTAGGCGTCAGCATCTTGACTTTTCCCCAGCATCACAAACAGCCATTTCCTCGGGCACCAAAGTAGGTTCCCTTTGTTGGAACAATTACACTGGCCATGCCATAATGTTGAATAAAACTCTCTTCTTATGAGGTTCTCTCTTAACTTCTTTGGAATTAGTAAA